GGGACGCGAATTTCCCAGAGGGGGAACTGAGCCCTCCAGAGGGGCCGGGTACTCCGCGCGCTCGGCCAGGGCACCCGTTGGCCGTCCCTGTCCCTGGGGCGCGAGCTCCGTGCTGACGAGGAAAACCAAGATCTTCCTGGGTTCGAGGCTCGGACCAGGCCCCGGCGCGTGTGGGTGGACGGCGTCCCGCACGGAGAACGCTCCGCCCGCCGGGCGCGCCGGCCGTATTTGGACATTGGTTCTATTTTTAACTTTCCCGGGACTCGAGTTCGGGGGTTGGGGGAGGAAAATCCCGCTTCCTCTGGGACCCGCAGGCCTCGGTGCCCGCCCAGCGCCCAGGCCCGCCGCGGAGTGTAGTCCCAGGCCCGGAAGTGAGTTCCGGGTCGGTGTAGACGCGGCGGCCGCGCGGGTTCCGGGCTCCACCCTGGTGCCAACGGCGTCCCTCCTGGAAAACCTGACTCAGGCGGAGCCCGCCCCCGCCCCCGGCCCGCGGACCCCCCGCCCCGACACCCCCACCTCCACCAACCCCACCTGGAGGGGACCCCAGCCCGGCCGCGCGGGAGGCGGGGGAGGCCGGGGAAGCCCCGCGCTTCAGGGGCCCGGGTGGGGGCGGTGCGGGGGGCGGGCCCTCCCTCGCTGACGCCGCCGCCACCGCCGCCGAGCCCGGGACCCGGAGCGCGGGCAGCGGAGCGGGCGCCAGGCCGGCCGGGCAGGATGCGCTACCGGGCGTCGGTGAGCCTGGGGGCGGCGGGGCAGGGCGGGGGGTCCCGGGCGTCCCTCCCCACCTCGCGGCGTCGCCTCGGCCTCGCCAGGAAGCGGGCGCGGCCCAGGAATTCCGGGTGGAAAAACGTCCCGGGAAGTTGCAGGGGGAGGAGGCCGAGGCGGGGAGGGCGGCGCGGGACGCTCGGACCCGGGGCCGGATGAGGAGCCGCCGGGGACGCCTGAGAACGCGGAGACCCCTGACCCGAGGGCGAGGGGGCGGGGACCGCGGCCGGATTTGGCAGCCGCTTCGGCGCGGGATTGGAGCGGGGCGGTGAGGACAAGCCTGGGAGGGGCAGGCCCCCGGCCAGAAATCTGGGCCTTTCGTGGTCAGAGGACACCGGCGGCCCCTTTGGGATCCACCCCCAATCACCACCACCTTGTTCTTCTCTGACCCTGGATACTCTGGGTGTCCATTTTTTGGAGCCCTGAGACCCTGTTTGAAGAGGGATCCATCTCAGCCCTGGTTGTGGGGCGAGGGTCTTGCTCAGCCTGCACCACCCTCCACCCTCCAGTAGGACCCAGAGGCAGCTGGGCTTTCCATGGTAAAGCCCCCATCCCCTGAGGCTTCTCAGGATCTGACCCTCTTCTGTGGCCCATTCTCTGCAGGCCCTGGGCAGTGACGGGGTTCGGGTGACCATGGAGAGTGCGCTCACCGCCCGTGACCGGGTGGGGGTGCAGGATTTCGTGCTGCTGGAGAACTTCACCAGCGAGGCCGCCTTCATCGAGAACCTGCGGCGGCGATTTCGGGAGAATCTCATCTACGTGAGGCCCTTGTGGGGAGATGGCAGGGGTGCATAAACTTTGGACCCTCTTCCCCCGATCCCAGACCTACATTGGCCCCGTCCTGGTCTCTGTCAATCCCTACCGGGACCTGCAGATCTACAGCCGGCAGCATATGGAGCGTTACCGTGGCGTCAGCTTCTATGAAGTGCCCCCTCACCTGTGAGTGACCCCAGCCCCTCCGGGAGCGACCCTCCCCAAACTCCCTGACGAGCCTCCGCCCCAGGTTTGCCGTGGCGGACACTGTGTACCGAGCACTGCGCACGGAGCGTCGGGACCAGGCTGTGATGATCTCTGGGGAGAGCGGGGCAGGCAAGACCGAGGCCACCAAGAGGCTGCTGCAGTTCTATGCAGAGACCTGCCCAGCCCCCGAGCGCGGAGGTGCCGTGCGGGACCGGCTGCTACAGAGCAACCCGGTGCTGGAGGTGAGGGGCAGGGAGAGAAGCCCAGTGCCAGTCAGGTGTCCCTCATACCCCTGTCCACTCCTAGGCCTTTGGAAATGCCAAGACCCTCCGGAACGATAACTCCAGCAGGTTCGGGAAGTACATGGATGTGCAGTTTGACTTCAAGGTACCATGGATGTGTGTGTCGTGAGGATTCCCTGACCCGGCCTCATGCCCTGCCCTGCCCACAGGGTGCCCCCGTGGGTGGCCACATCCTCAGTTACCTCCTGGAAAAGTCACGAGTGGTGCACCAGAATCATGGGGAGCGGAACTTCCACATCTTCTACCAGCTGCTGGAGGGGGGCGAGGAGGAGACTCTTCGCAGGCTGGGCTTGGAACGGAACCCCCAGAGCTACCTGTACCTGGTGAAGGTGAGTGGCTGGCAGGGAGGGCAGGTGCCACCGGGCTGGCAACCCAGCTGTGCCCTTCCTCCAGGGCCAGTGTGCCAAAGTCTCCTCCATCAACGACAAGAGTGACTGGAAGGTCGTCAGGAAGGCTCTGACAGTCATTGATTTCACCGAGGATGAAGTGGAGGTGAGGCCTCTTCCGGGACCCTCGCTTTCCTCCACCCCCTCCTGCCCCCGGCCTGCTCCCCCAGGACCTGCTGAGCATCGTGGCCAGCGTCCTTCATTTGGGCAACATCCACTTTGCTGCCAACGAGGAGAGCAATGCCCAGGTCACCACCGAGAACCAGCTCAAGTATCTGACCAGGGTGAGTGGGGCGGGCAGAGGGCGACGGGAGGAACCCTCACCGTGTCCTCGCCTGCCCTTGGCAGCTCCTCAGCGTGGAAGGCTCGACGCTGCGAGAAGCCCTGACACACAGGAAGATCATCGCCAAGGGGGAGGAGGTGAGGCCGGGCCCTTGCCCTCGGGTGTGGAGATTCATCTCCTTGTCTCACGCTGCGTCCACAGCTCCTGAGCCCGCTGAACCTGGAGCAGGCCGCGTACGCACGAGACGCCCTCGCCAAGGCTGTGTACAGCCGCACTTTTACCTGGCTCGTCGGGAAGATCAACAGGTCGCTGGCCTCCAAGGTGAGGGCTCGGTCCACACTGCTCCCAAGGCAGGCCCACGCCTTCGGTTGAATGACTGCCCTAGGACGTGGAGAGCCCCAGCTGGCGGAGCACCACGGTTCTCGGGCTCCTGGATATTTATGGCTTTGAAGTGTTTCAGCATAACAGGTCGGTGCCATCTTTCCCCCGTCTCTCCTCCCGAGCCACTGTGGGCTCTTCTCCTTCCTTACAGCTTTGAGCAGTTCTGCATCAATTACTGCAACGAGAAGCTGCAGCAGCTCTTCATCGAGCTCACGCTCAAGTCGGAGCAGGAGGAGTACGAGGCAGAGGGCATCGCGGTGTGTGCTAGCCTGGGGGCACTCTCCGTGGGCGGTGATCCCTTCCTTCCCTTCTGCCCCTCAGTGGGAGCCCGTCCAGTATTTCAACAACAAAATCATCTGTGATCTGGTGGAGGAGAAGTTTAAGGGCATCATCTCGATTTTGGTGAGTCCTCTGCGCCTCCAAGGCCTGGTGCTATACGTCCTTCCCCCTGTGCCACACCCCCCAGGATGAGGAGTGTCTGCGCCCCGGGGAGGCCACAGACCTGACCTTCCTGGAGAAGCTGGAGGATACTGTCAAGCACCATCCACACTTCCTGACGTGAGTGGGGCTGCGGGGCTGCTGGGGGCAAGGCCATCTGCAGCTTCCTCCCTGTCACCCCCAGGCACAAGCTGGCTGACCAGCGGACCAGGAAATCTCTGGGCCGAGGGGAATTCCGCCTTCTGCACTATGCGGGGGAGGTGACCTACAGCGTGACCGGTGAGGATCCTGGGGCTGTGTCCCCACAGGGGTGTCTCACCTCACGTCGGTTCTCCCCTCCCAGGGTTTCTGGACAAAAACAATGACCTTCTCTTCCGGAACCTTAAGGAGGTGAGGAGGACGTGGGGAGGCCGGGGTGGGGGGCCCCACCCTGACCCCGGCTCTGCCCACACAGACCATGTGTAGCTCAAAGAATCCCATTATGAGCCAGTGCTTTGACCGGAGCGAGCTCAGTGACAAGAAGCGGCCAGAGACGGTGAGGAGGTGGCGGGACCGGGCGCAGGGGTGCGGCCAACCTCCCATGCCTCTTGGCTCGCCAGGTCGCCACCCAGTTCAAGATGAGCCTCCTGCAGCTGGTGGAGATCCTGCAGTCTAAGGAGCCCGCCTACGTCCGCTGCATCAAACCCAATGATGCCAAACAGCCCGGTAGGCCCCTCCCACGGGGGACTTCGGGGCCGGCCCGCTGACCACGGCGCTCCCCCTACCCCAGGCCGCTTTGACGAGGTGCTGATCCGCCACCAGGTGAAGTACCTGGGGCTGTTGGAAAACCTGCGCGTGCGCAGAGCCGGCTTTGCCTATCGCCGCAAATACGAAGCTTTCCTGCAAAGGTGGGGGCAGGTCCTGCTCGGTGCCAGGGAAGGGGGTGGGAGCCGCGTGCATTCCTGTCCCCAGGTACAAGTCACTGTGCCCAGAGACGTGGCCCACGTGGGCAGGACGGCCGCAGGATGGGGTGGCTGTGCTGGTCCGACACCTGGGCTACAAGCCAGAAGAGTACAAGATGGGCAGGTGGGTAGTGTCCGTGCCGGGTGCCTGCGGGGCAACCCCGGGCTGATCACTACTGCTCTCCCAGGACCAAGATCTTCATCCGCTTCCCCAAGACCCTGTTTGCCACAGAGGATGCCCTGGAGGTCCGGCGGCAGAGCCTGGGTGAGAGAGAGGCCTACCCTTCCTGCTGCACGTCTGGCCAATTGCCTTTCTTTCCCAACCGCAGCCACAAAGATCCAAGCTGCCTGGAGGGGCTTTCACTGGCGGCAGAAATTCCTCCGGGTGAAGAGATCAGGTTCGCGGGCCCATGGGTGTTCAGGAGGGGCGTAGAGTTCAGCCATCTGTGGTCTCCACGACAGCCATCTGCATCCAGTCGTGGTGGCGTGGAACACTGGGCCGGAGGAAGGCAGCCAAGAGGAAGTGGGCGGCACAGACCATCCGGCGGTGAGCGCCAGGGTGCCTTGTGGGGGCTGCAGCACCCCCAACCCTGTCTGGCCCCCCACCCCAGGCTCATCCGAGGCTTCGTCCTGCGCCACGCCCCCCGCTGCCCCGAGAACGCCTTCTTCCTGGACCATGTGCGCACCTCTTTTTTGCTAAACCTGAGGCGGCAGCTGCCCCAGAATGTCCTGGACACCTCGTGGCCCACGCCCCCACCTGCCCTGCGTGAGGTCTGTGGGCACCCCCTGCCAAGTTAGGGACCTCCAGGACCTCTGACCTCACTCCTCCCCTTAGGCCTCAGAGCTTCTGCGGGAGTTGTGCATAAAGAACATGGTGTGGAAATACTGCCGGAGTATCAGCCCTGAGTGGAAGCAGCAGGTACGGAGAGCGGGGCTGGGTGAGGATGAGGATGACACTCTCCTCACCCCCCTTGTCTCCTCAGCTGCAGCAGAAGGCCGTGGCTAGTGAGATCTTCAAGGGCAAGAAGGATAATTACCCTCAGAGTGTACCCAGGCTCTTCATCAGCACTCGGCTTGGTGAGCCCCTGACTTTCCAGCACTCAGACCTTACTGACTTCCCTCCCCGCCATCTGAGTTGCAGGTACAGATGAGATCAGCCCCCGAGTGCTGCAGGCCTTGGGCTCTGAGCCCATTCAGGTAAGAGCCTGCCTGCAGCCCTGAGTCCAGCACCCAGCCCCTTCAGCCTGGCCTCTGTCCCCAGTATGCGGTGCCTGTTGTGAAATACGACCGCAAGGGCTACAAGCCTCGCTCCCGGCAGCTGCTGCTCACGCCCAACGCCGTCGTCATCGTGGAGGACGCCAAAGTCAAGCAGAGGATTGATTACGCCAACCTGACCGGTCAGCCAGGGTCCAGGGCTGCAGGGGGAGGGCTCGACCTCTGACCTTTGCCCTCTCCCCTCAGGAATCTCTGTCAGCAGCCTGAGCGACAGTCTTTTTGTGCTTCATGTACAGCGTGCGGACAATAAGCAAAAGGTGCCTTTTCATGGATGGGGAGGAGTGGTGGGGGCCTGACCCCTCCTCCTGCCTGGCCCCCCAGGGAGATGTGGTGCTGCAGAGTGACCACGTGATTGAGACGCTGACCAAGACAGCCCTCAGTGCCAACCGCGTGAACAGCATCAACATCAACCAGGGCAGGTGAGGCGCGGGCGGCCCCCGGGGACAGGGCGTGGAAAAACCCTCACCCACCCCGTTCCCCCAGCATCACGTTTGCAGGGGGCCCCGGCAGGGATGGCACCATTGACTTCACACCCGGCTCGGAGCTGCTCATCACCAAGGCCAAGAACGGGCACCTGGCTGTGGTGAGTGGGGCCTGCTTTCCCGCTTATGGCCTCACCACTTGGCCGTCTCTCTCCGCCCCCACAGGTCGCCCCACGGCTGAATTCTCGGTGATAAAGGCGCCCACTGGACCCTCCCAACGCCCAATGCTTTGCTTTTCTCCTCCTCCCCTTCCCAGTTACCAAAGACTCGAACTTCCAGACAGGGACCCAGGGACACCCCGAAGCCCACCTGCAATCTCCCACCTCCTGCCCATCCCTCTCTTGAGGGAGCAGCAGGGGCCAGGAGCTACCCCAGGAGTGGGCCAGGCCGGGCCACAGCAATAGGAAAGCCAGGGCCAGAGCGAGCCATGCCAGCCCTACTGCCGATGCCAAATATTTGAGAGAAGGGAACTTTTGCTGAGGTTTTCTCTGAGGTTTTTTTGATGCTTTATAGGAAACTATTTTTTAAAAAAAGCCATTTCCCACCCAAGGACACAGTGGATGTGTTTTCCCTGACTCCAGCAGGGCAAGGAATGTAGCCGAGAGGTTGTGTGGGCTGGGCTCTGGTGCCCTCTTCCCTGGCCAGGACACCTCTCCTCCTGATTCCCTTGGCACCTTGTCTTTCTGTCTGTTTACCTGTCTCCCTGCCTGCCCATCTGCATCTTTTGCAGCCCACTCTGACTTCCATCTGGGGGCTGAGACCACCCTTGCCTGCCCCCTTCTTTCTGCCTTAAGAATGTCCTTTTAGGCTGGGCATGGTGGCTCACGCCTGTAACCCCAGCACTTTGGGAGGCGGAGACGGGCAGATAACCTGAGGTCAGGATTTCGAGACCAACCTGACCTACATGGAGAAACTCCGCCTCTAGTAAAAATACAAAATTAGCCGGGCATGGTGGTGCACGCCTCTAATCCCAGCTACTCGGGAGGCTGAGGCAGGAGAATCACTTGAACCCGGGAAGTGGAGGTTGCAGTGAGCCAAGAGTACACCACTGCACTCCAGCCTGGGCAACAGAGCGAGACTCCGTCTTAAAAAAAAAAAAAAAGAACGCCCTTTTACTGTCCTCATCATCCCAGTTTGAGGCAGTGCTGGAGTGGGGAAGGCCGTCTTAGACCATAGAGGTTGGAAGACGCTGAGAGATCATCCAGCCCAGCCCCTTGATGTTACAGAGCAGAAGACAGATGCCCAAACAGGAGAAGGCACTTGCCCACGGTCATACGGCAGGTTGCCACAAAACCAAGATGGCAGCCCTTCCTCAGCGTGCCTCACTGCCACTCCCAGAGCCAGGGAGCCCCATAAAACCCACATCATGTCTTAAGAGTATATCTGGCTCCTTGACCAGCAATCGGCCCTGGGAGCCACCAGGTGGGAAAAGCGCCTCTGCCAGAGTCCAGGCCTTGGGATGACAGACAGCTTGCCCGCACACTCGGGCCCCACTCAAGGATGTAGGGCCTTTTCTGGCCCCTGACCCCTCCCTGGCATGGGAGCGTGGGGACGGGGCTGGCCTTGGGAGGAGCGGCAGGGGCATCACCTCCTTCTGCTGCTTCTCCCTGCTCCTACCCTCAAGGGCCTGGGGGCTGCCCAGCTGCCTCTATGCCCTTCTGGGGGTCTCAGCCCACTGCTGACACTTCTGCAATCCAGAGAAACACTAAATAAAGCAATACGTGTTTGCCAATGTGGTCTCCTTATGAATATTAGGAAACGAAG